TTGCCAGTGTGGTAGTATTGAGAGAGGTGGGGCCTTTAAGAGATGATTAGTCCTTGAAGTCTTCTCTCTTGAGGATGGTATTAAGGCCTTTATAAAAGACGCTACATGTAGCATTTGGCTGGCTTGACCTTCTGCTTTCTGCCACGTGAGAATACCCTTCCTCCTCTACAGAGAGTGCAGCTCTCACCTGACATCCAAACCTGCCAGTGCCTTGATCTTAGATTTCCCACCTTCTGGAATGCTGAGAAATACATTTCTATTGCTTATAATTTATCTGGTCTCAGGTATCCTGTTGTAGGTCAGCACAAACAGACTAAGATGGGAATATAATTCTAATGTACTGATTCAGGAAGAATTTTTTCACATTACCTAAAACATTTTCTTCTCAGTTTAGGAGATTTAGGCACAAATGAACTGGCTTCCCCAAACCACATGGTGGTTAGTAATAGTTTTAAAAGTTTTTACTTCCAGTAAATTGTATAATTCCTCGTGATCATAATGTACCAAATGTGCTATAAAATGTTGAATCAAGTTCAGATACTATAAGAAAGACCACTACTCTGTTCTTGGAGAAAGGAAGGGGCTAGGTCCTATAATCTCTTCTCTTTTCACAAAGACACAGAGAGGTTAAACTAAGTGACTCCCTAAAGGATGGGTAAGAAACAGGGATGTGTGTCCTTCCAAGTTATTATTATTCTGCAGACTCTGAAGGAACCACAGTGCTACACCGTGCTATTGTAAGTTCTTGCCTTCTTTACAGTGAAGTTACATGAGAAATGCAAACAGGTAAACAAAAAAGACCTGAGAAAGGCCAACTTTTTGACAACTGTTTAGACTGAGACGGCCTAAACAGAAAACACATGCTATTTCCCCTCAGCCTGACTGATTTGGCATTCAGAGTACAAGCTCACAGGAGAGGGGCTGGGCCTGTCCAGTCAGGAATTGCAGTCAGAGACTTTCCCTGCCCCTCGCTGGGAAAGAACATTAGGAATGCCTTTTAGTGCCTTGCTTCCTGAACTAGCTCACAGTAGCCCGGCGGCCCAGGGCAATCCGACCACATTTCACTCTCACCGCTGTAGGAATCCAGATGCAGGCCAAGTACAGCAGCACGAGGGACATGCTGGATGATGATGGGGACACCACCATGAGCCTGCATTCTCAAGGCTCTGCCACAACTCGGCATCCAGAGCCCCGGCGCACAGGTACCCTGTCTCCTGGAGTCCAAATAGACCACCTTTTGAGAGAAGATCTTGCTCTGTCACCCAGGCTGGAGTAGAGTGGCACGATCACGACTCACTGCAGCCTTGACCTCCCTGGCTCAAGCAATCCTCCCACCTCAGCCTTCTGAGTAGCTGCGACTACAGGTGTGTGCCACCATGGCTGATGAATTTTAAAACCAAACTCTGCTTTCTCTTCTGTTCCCTGCAGAGCACAGGGCTCCCTCTTCAACGTGGCGACCAGTGGCCCTGACCCTGCTGACTTTGTGCTTGGTGCTGCTGATAGGGCTGGCAGCCCTGGGGCTTTTGTGTAAGTCTGCGCTCTGACCTGGGGGAGGATCCGCTGTCCAGTCTGACTTGGTCATTTGGGTTAGTTTTTCAGTACTACCAGCTCTCCAATACTGGTCAAGACACCATTTCTCAAATGGAAGAAAGATTAGGAAATACGTCCCAAGAGTTGCAATCTCTTCAAGTCCAGAATATAAAGCTTGCAGGAAGTCTGCAGCATGTGGCTGAAAAACTCTGTCGTGAGCTGTATAACAAAGCTGGAGGTAAGTGTGTCCTGGTCACTCTGTCCCCATGTGAAAATAACAATAAAATTGGCTTTTTTCCAAGCACACAGGTGCAGCCCTTGTACAGAACAATGGAAATGGCATGGAGACAATTGCTACCAGTTCTATAAAGACAGCAAAAGTTGGGAGGACTGTAAATATTTCTGCCTTAGTGAAAACTCTACCATGCTGAAGATAAACAAACAAGAAGACCTGGTAAGATTCTGAGGCTTTTCAATGTTTGAAGGAAGCTAAAGCTTTTCTTATGTGCTTTTCACAGGAATTTGCCGCGTCTCAGAGCTACTCTGAGTTTTTCTACTCTTATTGGACAGGGCTTTTGCGCCCTGACAGTGGCAAGGCCTGGCTGTGGATGGATGGAACCCCTTTCACTTCTGAACTGTAAGCCTTCAGGATATTTTATGGGAAAGGCATGATTGAATTTACTTTTTCTTCCTTTCTTAAGGTTCCATATTATAATAGATGTCACCAGCCCAAGAAGCAGAGACTGTGTGGCCATCCTTAATGGGATGATCTTCTCAAAGGACTGCAAAGAATTGAAGCGTTGTGTCTGTGAGAGAAGGGCAGGAATGGTGAAGCCAGAGAGCCTCCATGTCCCCCCTGAAACATTAGGCGAAGGTGACTGATTCGCCCTCTGCAACTACAAATAGCAGAGTGAGCCAGGCGGTGCCAAAGCAAGGGCTAGTTGAGACATTGGGAAATGGAACATAATCAGGAAAGACTATCTCTCTGACTAGTACAAAATGGGTTCTCGTGTTTCCTGTTCAGGATCACCAGCATTTCTGAGCTTGGGTTTATGCACGTATTTAACAGTCACAAGAAGTCTTATTTACATGCCACCAACCAACCTCAGAAACCCATAATGTCATCTGCCTTCTTGGCTTAGAGATAACTTTTAGCTCTCTTTCTTCTCAATGTCTAATATCACCTCCCTGTTTTCATGTCTTCCTTACACTTGGTGGAATAAGAAACTTTTTGAAGTAGAGGAAATACATTGAGGTAACATCCTTTTCTCTGACAGTCAAGTAGTCCATCAGAAATTGGCAGTCACTTCCCAGATTGTACCAGCAAATACACAAGGAATTCTTTTTGTTTGTTTCAGTTCATACTAGTCCCTTCCCAATCCATCAGTAAAGACCCCATCTGCCTTGTCCATGCCGTTTCCCAACAGGGATGTCACTTGATATGAGAATCTCAAATCTCAATGCCTTATAAGCATTCCTTCCTGTGTCCATTAAGACTCTGATAATTGTCTCCCCTCCATAGGAATTTCTCCCAGGAAAGAAATATATCCCCATCTCCGTTTCATATCAGAACTACCGTCCCCGATATTCCCTTCAGAGAGATTAAAGACCAGAAAAAAGTGAGCCTCTTCATCTGCACCTGTAATAGTTTCAGTTCCTATTTTCTTCCATTGACCCATATTTATACCTTTCAGGTACTGAAGATTTAATAATAATAAATGTAAATACTGTGAAGTGTGTGTGATTTTACAATGGACTTATGGTTGGTGGGAAAATTCAGCATGGAAATGCTTTTCAAAATATGATAGCGGTCATTATTTTGATTGTGCCTTACTGAAAGTTTTTGGGGAATTTACAAGAGTACTGATTACATGATTATCTGGAGAAAATAAGATGTCTTTGAAATACGTGTTGGCTTCAAGAAAACAGTTTTAACGTTTTCCTAAAATGAAATCTTTTGAGGTGAGCTTATGGCATCAACACATGGTTGATGAGGAAGCTGAGTTGCATTAGTGCACATGATTTCCAGTCAGGTCATGGGAAATGAACAGAGACAGTGACATCTTTGTAGCTGCTCCTTTGTGAGGCACTTCTTTCTTGAGACGACTCCATGCACAAATATAACAGGGATCATTGGGAATGACACCATCACAGCCACCAAGTTTATTGGTTTACTGATAAATCAATTTTGAGGGTTTTATGCTAGAAAAGATAACATTATAAATCTTTGTTTTTCAACAGTGGAAACTGAGGTGCTTCAGTTTTGTTTTTCATAAACATCTATCTCATGGTAAAATGACGTATAGTAGCAATCATATGATAGAAAGAACACATTGGTGCTCATTTTCATAAACTTCATTTTGTTAGATTGTCACTTAGCAAAGACTATTGCGGATTCTTCCTTGAGAACTTTCCTTTCAATTTTCTGTTGATTTCCTTAAAATTTTCTTCAGGGTCGAGCAAGTTCTGTTGATATATTGTGTCATGCAAAGAAAACTGTATTTGTGGTTAGAAAATGAAGATTTTAGACCTCTTATTCTGATTTACTTATTAGGCAAGTCACTTTACTTCATGAAACCTATTTCACTGCATATGAAGTAGAAATAATTATAATTTCCTCATAATGTTACTGTTAGCTGAAATAAAGTAAATGTGAAATCAGTTTCATAATGTGAACTGCAATAAAAAATGTA